CACGGAAATATGGGGGGTCGGGGGTGAATCTAGGCTTCCATCTTAGTAAGGAGAGGCGGGATACGTGTGAGAGGCGGCAGCATGCTGGCAGCCCTGCAGCCCTTGCTCGCTCTCGGTGCCTCCTCGGCCTCGGCGCCCATTCTGGCCGCGCTTGAGGAGCCCTTCAGCCCACCGCTGCACCGTGGGAGCCCTTCTCTGGGCTGGCCTAGTCCGGAGCCGGCTCCCTCGGCTTGCGGGGAGGTGTGGAGTGAGAGGCACTGGCGGGAACCAGGGCTGCGCGCGGCGCTTGCGGGCCAGCGCAAGTTCCGGGTGGGCGTGGGCTCGGCGGGCCGCACTTGGAGCGGGCGGCCGGCCCCGCCGGCCAGGGCAGTGAGGGGCTTAGCACCTGGGCCAGCAGCCGCCGTGCTTGATTTCTCAACAGGCCTTAGCTGCCTCCCCGCGGGGCAGGGCTCGGGACCTGCAGCCCGCCATGCCTGAGCCTCCCCCGCGCCGCCGCCGTGGGCTCCTGCGCGGCCCAAGCCTCCCCGACGAGCGCCACCCCCTGTTCCACGGCGCCCAGTCCCGTCGACCGCCCAAGAGCTGAGGAGTGCGGGCGGATGGCACGGGAGTGGCAGGCAGCTCCACCTGCGGCCCTGCGCGGGATCCACTGGGTGAAGCCAGCTGGGCTCCTGAGTCTGGTGGGGACTTGGAGAATATTTATGTCTAGCTAAGGGATTGTAAATACACCAATCAGCACTCTGTATCTAGCTCAAGGTTTGTAAACACACCAATCAGCACCCTGTGTCTAGCTCAGAGTTTGTAAATACACCAATGGACACTCTGTATCTAGCTAATCTAGTGGGGAGGTGGAGACCTTTTATGTCTAGCTCAGGGATTGTAACCGCACCAATCAGCACCCTGTCAAAACGGACAAATCAGCTCTCTGTAAAACAGACCAATCGGCTTTCTGTAAAATGGACCAATCAGCAGGGTGTGGGTGGGGCCAGATAAGAGCATAAAAGCGGGCTGCCTTAAAAAAAACGGTGGCAACACGCTGGGTTTGCTTTACAACGCTTGGGAAGCTTTGTTGTTTGCAATAAATTTTAATACTTGTCTGTTTCGGTCTGCACTGCCTTTATGAGCTGTAACACTCACAGGGTAGGTTTGCAGCTTCACTCCTGAAGCCAGTAAGACAACGAACCCACTGGGAGAAACAAACAACTCCAGACGCGCCGACTTAAGAGCTGTAATACTCGCTGTGACGGTCTGCAGCTTCACTCCTGAGCCAGCGAGACCACGAACCCACCAGAAGGAAGAAACTCCGAACACATCTGAACATCAGAAGGAACAGACTCCGGACACGCCGCCTTTAAGAACTGTAACACTCACCGCGAGGGTGGGCGGTTTCATTCCTGAAGTCAGTGAGACCAAGAACCAACCAATTCCGGACACACTTGGACTCGACAGACTCTAAGGTGAAAGATTGGTTTAGTTCATGAGTTGGGGTTTGGCGCTGGCCCGGCCTTTTCACGGTTTTAGGCTCTACAGAGAGCGGCTGCAGAGCTCACCCGGCTGGCAGGAGCCACCGAGGCCGGACACGTGGGCGACTTATTGACCAAGTGGGGAGGAAGCAGCCCCGCACTGCTCTCCCGACTGCGGACCACCGTTGGGCTCCTGCGCATCCTAAGCCCCACCGCCTCACCTCCAGTCCCCACAGCGTTCGCGCTCCCAGCCGGGGTAAGCGGAAGAAAACAAAGGCCCGGCTCCATCCGGCCAGCCCCTCGAAGCACCTACTCCACAGGTCCAGCCGGCCGGTGAGCGCCTGGGGACCGCAGAGGTGAGAGTCGCGCCCGGGAGTCCGCCGCCTGCGCCAGGATGGAGTTCGTGAAATGCCTTGGCCACCCCGAAGAGTTCTACAACCTGGTGCGCTTCCGGATCGGGGGCAAGCGGAAGGTGATGCCCAAGATGGACCAGGTGGGCCGAGCCTCCCTGCTTGCCCGGGGCGGCTCCCACCGCCGTGTGTGTTGTCTGCCCGCAGGACTCGCTCAGCAGCAGCCTGAAAACTTGCTACAAGTATCTCAATCAGACCAGTCGCAGTTTCGCAGCTGTTATCCAGGCGCTGGATGGGGAAATGCGGTGAGTGATGGAGGCAGCGCCTCTGGCTTGGACCAATATATTAATAGTTTTCCCTTTTTTACAGCAACGCAGTGTGCATATTTTATCTGGTTCTCCGAGCTCTGGACACACTGGAAGATGACATGACCATCAGTGTGGAAAAGAAGGTCCCGCTGTTACACAACTTTCACTCTTTCCTTTACCAACCAGACTGGCGGTTCATGGAGAGCAAGGAGAAGGATCGCCAGGTGCTGGAGGACTTCCCAACGGTGAGTGGGGTTACGCATCTTGTCTACGGACTTGATTTCTGTGTTTTTACGGTTTCCATTTCAGATCTCCCTTGAGTTTAGAAATCTGGCTGAGAAATACCAAACAGTGATTGCCGACATTTGCCGGAGAATGGGCATTGGGATGGCAGAGTTTTTGGATAAGCATGTGACCTCTGAACAGGAGTGGGACAAGGTTAGTCTCATAAAACAGTGTCTGTGTGTGATTATTAAAGTGCTTTAAAAATCGTCTCTTACAGTACTGCCACTATGTTGCTGGGCTGGTCGGAATTGGCCTTTCCCGTCTTTTCTCAGCCTCAGAGTTTGAAGACCCCTTAGTTGGTGAAGATACAGAACGTGCCAACTCTATGGGCCTGTTTTTGCAGAAAACAAACATCATCCGTGACTATCTGGAAGACCAGCAAGGAGGAAGAGAGTTCTGGCCTCAAGAGGTAACAGATTCAGGGTATTTTGGGGGAAAATATGACCTGTTCCTTAATCTTCTTATCTGTCTAGGTTTGGAGCAGGTATGTTAAGAAGTTAGGGGATTTTGCTAAGCCGGAGAATATTGACTTGGCCGTGCAGTGCCTGAATGAACTTATAACCAATGCACTGCACCACATCCCAGATGTCATCACCTACCTTTCGAGACTCAGAAACCAGAGTGTGTTTAACTTCTGTGCTATTCCACAGGTAGGGAAGGGGGCTCCTCTGGGTGGATACGGTTCTTTTTTCCCTCTCTTCTTGTTGTCTCTAGGTGATGGCCATTGCCACTTTGGCTGCCTGTTATAATAACCAGCAGGTGTTCAAAGGGGCAGTGAAGATTCGGAAAGGGCAAGCAGTGACCCTGATGATGGATGCCACCAATATGCCAGCTGTCAAAGCCATCATATATCAGTATATGGAAGAGGTGGGTTTTTATTTAACTACTTGGATAATTTGGCACTTATCATTTTTTCCTGTGTCTTTAACAGATTTATCATAGAATCCCCGACTCAGACCCATCTTCTAGCAAAACAAGGCAGATCATCTCCACCATCCGGACGCAGAATCTTCCCAACTGTCAGCTGATTTCCCGAAGCCACTACTCCCCCATCTACCTGTCGTTTGTCATGCTTTTGGCTGCCCTGAGCTGGCAGTACCTGACCACTCTCTCCCAGGTAACAGAAGACTATGTTCAGACTGGAGAACACTGATCCCAAATTTGTCCATAGCTGAAGTCCACCATAAAGTGGATTTACTTTTTTTCTTTAAGGATGGATGTTGTGTTCTCTTTATTTTTTTCCTACTACTTTAATCCCTAAAAGAACGCTGTGTGGCTGGGACCTTTAGGAAAGTGAAATGCAGGTGAGAAGAACCTAAACATGAAAGGAAAGGGTGCCTCATCCCAGCAACCTGTCCTTGTGGGTGATGATCACTGTGCTGCTTGTGGCTCATGGCAGAGCATTCAGTGCCACGGTTTAGGTGAAGTCGCTGCATATGTGACTGTCATGAGATCCTACTTAGTATGATCCTGGCTAGAATGATAATTAAAAGTATTTAATTTGAAGCACCATTTGAATGTTCGTAATAGTAGAAAATGATGTGAATTTTCTTTCTGTTCGGCTCCTATTTTTCTCATCATTTTGTTTTCTTTAATTGGGTTGAATGGAGTAGATAGAAATATTTATGGTTTAGGTAACAGTTAGATGTTTCCTAAGAATGCAAACTGCCTTTTCCACACAAAGGCTGGGAATAAAATTCTGGGTATTCTCGTATTCTCATTTAAAGGAGTTTAGCTTTCAGAGAGAAACAGCAGGATTGCTTTTGACCTTTTAGAAGATTGGTCTCCAGTAAAGGTGGACATTTTTGAGATTTTTATAATAAAGAATTTAATTGCTCTGCATTTGTCAAGTACAGTTCGCTTGAAAGCCTGCC